CTTGGTCTTTCCACTCTGCTAAGTGCAAAGACAGTTCTGGAGAAATCAGTCGTGGCTCATGTCCTCAAGGAGTTGGTCAAAAGACAAGGCTTGGCGAATATGTACGTGCCATGTCAATGAACTGCTACAATGGAATAAACTTATAATAATGCCTAACATTTATTGACTCCTCATAATAAGGCCATAAACTTTGCATGAATTAACTCATAGAAACGTTATGACGTTGTATCACAAGCAATCCTAATTTGCAGATGAGGACACTGAGGCTTAGGGAAGTTATCTAACTTGCCTAAGGTTAAAGCAATATACTGCTTTTATGGTTGCATCTTTAGTAATCTCTGGGGTTGCTGGGACTCCAGTGCGAGAAAGAGCCCGAAATTCGCAAACTTGGATGATGGGGAAGAAAAGGTGTGCTAAACTCAGGTCACAGAGGTCCAGTCTTAATCTTGTTCCTCTGCAAGCCTTGTTGCTCACACCTCTTGACCGACAGTTCGAGGCAAGTGCTCACAGCAAACTTACTCTATGTAAGCCAAGGCCAGATGTGGGGAGAAGGGGCTGAGAAATGTTAGAAACGTGAACGCAGTCCAGGCGGGAGAAGAGAAGGGGGCCTCGAGGGGTGCCCCTATGCAGCCCACACACACGCCAGGCACTAACTTGGAAAAGCAACAAGCTTGGCGGGAGATCCTCCCGCGGCCGGAGGGCCCTGAACCCTAGGCCAAGACTCATCCACAACCTAGGGGGAGGCGGCCACCAGCGCCCCATCGAAGCTAAAGGGCTGACAGAAGGGCTGTAGCGGCAAGTGTGCGCCAACACAGCTGCACACGCCCAGACACCTGAGGCGCTGAGAGGAACTTCCCCGCGATCCGCCCCGGCTGCACAGAGCCTCTTCTCCCCGCCGGGGCCCCGCCCAGCCTCACTTCTTTTAAAAGCAGCAGCCAGCAGCGCGCCGGTGGCGTGCGGCTCGAAAGGCCGGGAGGACGTCATCGACGCGCTGTCGAGCCTCCAGCCCGCCCGGGTTTCCTTCGCAGTCGCGCACCGACGCTCAAACGCGCGCTCCAACCCGCAGCCTCCTCCTGCCTCACCGCCCGAAGATGGCGGCTCTCAAACTCCTCTCCTCCGGGCTTCGGCTCTGCGCCTCTGCCCGCGGATCTGGGGCAACCTGGTACAAGGTAAAGTGCGGGGGAAGAGGAAGGCCATGGGCAGGAAGAACGTGGACCAAACCCTGAGTGGTGCCCGCGTTTTCTTCTCTGCCCCTACCCGCTCTCTCCAGCCTGGGATCTGGCATCCGTGGCGCGGTGCCCTGGTCACGGACACGCGGCGACGCGTTCCTGGCCTCGCCGGCCCCTCGGATGACCGCCTTTGCTTGGTTCTGCAGTCGCTTCCCTGATGGAGCGAGACGCGATAAAGAAGCGCGCGGAGAGGCTGAGAAGGGGCGGGAGGACTCCTGGCAGCGCTCCCGAGCCCTTTGGCGCTCGTCGGCTTCCCTCCTGGCACCCGCCCTTGGATAGGGACTCTGAGGGTCTGAACGGGGGGAGGAGGGCGCCAGTATATGGAGGTTTAGGAGTGAGGCAACAGCGGGTAGGTTTGCGCCCCCGATGTTGGATCTCTGGGCAGAGGAACCTCTAGAGGCCCAGAACCTGAGGCTGGGTTAGCCATGGCTCTGCTCGAGTTCACCGGGGCTGGATGCCGGGTGCGGCGGGTGTGGAATGCCGCTCCCATCCTCTCCTCCCTATTTGGCTCTGCTGCCCCGTAGACTGGAGCGCTCGCCAGGGCGTCTTGCCGGCCAAGCTGGGAAACCATCCGAGGTGTGTCCCTGGCCCGCGCCTGGGCTGCAGGGTGATTATCAATTTTTTTTTTTTAATATTTCAGGGATGTGTTTGTTCCTTTTCCACCAGTGCTCATCGCCATACCAAGTTTTATACAGATCCAGTAGAAGCTGTAAAAGACATCCCTGATGGTGCCACGGTTTTGGTTGGTGGTGAGTACTAACACTGTTTTCATGTTATGGTATACAAATTGTTTATTTTTTGGGCTTAATATAGGTTTTGGGCTATGTGGAATTCCAGAGAATCTTATAGATGCTTTACTGAAAACTGGAGTAAAAGGACTAACTGCAGTCAGCAACAATGCAGGGTAAGTGTGCATTTTAAAAACAATTGGCTGGATCTTTGGTAAGCTCCCTTCATTTTCCTTCTAGGGTTGACAATTTTGGTTTGGGGCTTTTGCTTCGGTCCAAGCAGATAAAACGCATGGTCTCTTCATATGTGGGAGAAAATGCAGAATTTGAACGACAGTACTTATCTGGTGAATTAGAAGTGGAGCTGACACCACAGGTGAGAAAATTTGCTTTTCTTTTATAATACTAGAACTTATGGGGTGTTGGTTGCTCACTTGCAGGGCACACTTGCAGAGAGGATCCGTGCAGGCGGGGCTGGAGTTCCTGCATTTTACACCCCAACAGGGTATGGGACCCTGGTACAAGAAGGAGGATCGCCCATCAAATACAACAAAGATGGCAGTGTTGCCATTGCCAGTAAGCCAAGAGAGGTAAGAAACACTCTTAACCAGATTATACCAGGATACCTGATGATGCCTTCTCCCTCTTCTGCAGGTGAGGGAGTTCAATGGTCAGCACTTTATTTTGGAGGAAGCAATTACAGGGGATTTTGCTTTGGTGAAAGCCTGGAAGGCGGACCGAGCAGGAAACGTGATTTTCAGGTATTGTGATAGTTTTAAAAACACTCGTGCATCCCCCACTTTCTTATCTCCTCCACCCCTGTAGGAAAAGTGCAAGGAATTTCAACTTGCCAATGTGCAAAGCTGCAGAAACCACAGTGGTAGAGGTAAGAGGTTATTTTTGAATTCTTGGTGTTAAACTAACTTTGAAAGAAATTTCTCTTTGTCTAGGTTGAAGAAATTGTGGATATTGGAGCATTTGCTCCAGAAGACATCCATATTCCTCAGATTTATGTACATCGCCTTATAAAGGGAGAAAAATATGAGAAAAGAATTGAGGTAATTGACTTAGCTGCTTTGTCAGTATTCATCCACGAATAATTTATTTCTGTTTAATTTAAAGCGTTTATCAATCCGGAAAGAGGGAGATGGGGAAGCCAAATCTGCTAAACCTGGAGATGACGTAAGGGAACGAATCATCAAGAGGGCCGCTCTTGAGTTTGAGGATGGCATGTATGGTATCCTTTATCCTTCTGAGCCCGGGCAAAGAATATGCTGGACCTTAACATCTTTTTTTTCCAGCTAATTTGGGCATAGGAATCCCTCTCCTGGCCAGCAATTTTATCAGCCCAAATATAACTGTTCATCTTCAAAGTGAAAATGGAGTTCTGGGTTTGGTAAGATGAAAATTTGTTTTCTAAAATCCAGTTTTACTAATTGAATGTATGTTGTATTTGACAGGGTCCATATCCACGACAACATGAAGCTGATGCAGATCTCATCAATGCAGGTAAGCTCACTTATTTCTAGCCCTTCCCTTTGCTTTTCTTTCTTTTGTGTGTGTGTGTGTTTAGGCAAGGAAACAGTTACTATTCTTCCAGGAGCCTCTTTTTTCTCCAGCGATGAATCATTTGCAATGATTAGAGGGTATGTAATAACAGAGCCCCTCATGTTTCAGAGGTTCACTTTATTCTTCCTCTTTCTTTCTCAGTGGACACGTCGATCTGACAATGCTAGGAGCGATGCAGGTTTCCAAATATGGTGACCTGGCTAACTGGATGATACCTGTAAGTAGACATTTTTTATTCTGAATTATGTTAGATACAGAGCTATTTATTTTTTGTTTTGCAGGGGAAGATGGTGAAAGGAATGGGAGGTGCTATGGATTTAGTGTCCAGTGCGAAAACCAAAGTGGTGGTCACCATGGAGCATTCTGCAAAGGTAACATGTACTGTGCTCCCCAAATACTGCTTCTACTCTTTTTGATGTTTTCTTTTTAAAACAGGGAAATGCACATAAAATCATGGAGAAATGTACATTACCATTGACTGGAAAGCAATGTGTCAACCGCATTATTACTGAAAAGGTAAAAAGTGCTTTTTCTACTATTACCATGTTTGTCATTGTCCTTTTTCTTCCCACTCTGACAGGCTGTGTTTGATGTGGACAAGAAGAAAGGGTTGACTCTGATTGAGCTCTGGGAAGGCCTGACAGTGGATGACGTACAGAAGAGTACTGGGTGTGATTTTGCAGTAAGTATTTCTGTGAACAAATCCAGACACTTCATAATTTGATTTTTTTTTCCTCTTTTACCAGGTTTCACCAAAACTCATGCCAATGCAGCAGATCGCAAATTGAAATATGGATATTTGTACCAGGCTGCGTGTTTTTCATTTTAAACACACAAGATTTAATTGAAAGGACATCAATAATCATAATTGTGTATTTAACAGGTGGTTTTTTATTAGTTTTCTTGTGTTTCAGACTTTATGCAGCCATATAAACTGTTCTCTAGGCATGCTGTGACATTTTAATAAAAAGCAAAAGGAGCATTTATAATTATCTCATTTGTTAAGGCTGAGAAGGTTGTTTTTATAATAGGTAATTATATTGAATGCATTTTCACTGAATATGGTATGTATGCTAAATTATATGAACCTTTCCCCAAGAAGGGCCCTAGAAATTGATGTGGCTTTCCTCTTAAATATTAATTATTAGTCCTGAAAGAAAGATAACATATGTGATTTTTGTGGTTAGGAGAGTTGCTGTCATGATTGTTTTTTCTTCAGCCTCCTCTGACTTTTCTTTTGGGGCTTCAGATTTTATGATTACATCTTGTCCCCCTAGAACATCCCCCTTCCTCCCATACTGCTTTTAAACAGATGCCCAAGAAGGCAAGCAGGAATGCCTCTTGTGGGGGAGGGCAGGGAGAAATAACTAGTTCAAACCAACTATCTATCTATGCTTTGCAAAGACTAAGGCGTATTATAGGAAGAGGGCTAGAAACCTAACTGATTCTTCTCAGTTTTCTCATTTTAAAACAGCCCAGTATTCCTTTGTATCCTCAAGGGTCCTTGAGAATACTTCTGTTATTGAGACCCTGTGGGCTACTTGTACTGTACCTCCTCTCAAGCCAAGAAGGGCTGTGGGATAATTTACCATGAATCCTTAGTAGCAATGACAGCAGAGTTAAAAAATAAAAGGTGTTTTACTTTCAGGCTCTTGTTTTGGTTCAGAGGAGATTTTAAATATTGAATGACACTTCTACAGAACAACGGTTTTTCTTCTGCCAAGGCTACTTCCTTTAACGAAGTGCCTTTAATTCAGCCTTATCCAACTAGGGAAAATAATGTTGGACAAGTCTAGGATTTGAAGAGTCAGTGAACTTTTAGTGTCAGGGAATAAACATGGTGGGTAGATTAGGTTTGAAAAAAACTTCCTTAGAGGTATTTATTCTCAATACCTGACAGGGGCCCATGGGAATGACTTCAGAAGCATCCCGGATAATAGATGGGTAAAAAGTCTAGGCACCCTGAAGAACAGGTGAGACAGCTGGCCTCTGGACAGAGGTAGGCATAGTACAGTACGATATATCATTCCTCTGGTCCTAAATATACAAACTTATTCATGTTTTTAGGTGATGATGGTCATTGAAACTCACTTCTTTTCAGGTGTAGCTACAATTGTGTAATGTACAATATTAGAGAAAGGACAGGCTTTTTATGAGTAACACACACCATATATAAAACAGCCTTTCTGGCTGACCACATGGTTAAATGCATACCTTCCCAGTACTGGGGGGAAAAAATGACCCTTCTTAGAATGTGCAAGTTCCATGAGAGTAATATATTGATATGATTTTGAAAAGAATTGTTGATAGTTACATCTTCAAACTTATCATTCCAGTATGCATCTTTAAGATAATGTGATTCTAAGTAGATGACTTTATATTCTTGATTGAAGAGTGCTATACATGTTAAGAAATGCATTAAGGAATACAATAAATATTCTAAAGTGATGTAGATCAGTGTGACTGTCCTTTATTTCACTTGGG